AATTGCATTGAATAAGCAAGTTGCCCTCATGTCCCTTCTCCCTGGAGGATTCACAGATCAGAGGGCTGTGTGTGTCCTGTCCCCTGCCTGCAGACGGCTGAAACTTTATTCCCAGCAATCTAAGTCTTTTTTACAGTCCTCAGATATACCCAGCATAAGGCCTCCCTTGCGAGAGTGGGCCCATGTTTAACAACACTGAATTCAGATGACTCTCTCTTATTGTATTTGTTCCATTTTTAGTGGAAATAGAGTTTGACTACTAAGCCCTACTCCTTCCTAAATATAAAGACTATTGGGGAAAAAAAGTCTCTCTCCCCATCTTTCGAAAGTTTGACACTAAAGTTTGACCTTTGGGGTTCATTCTGGCGCTGACAGTCTGGTCCACCAGGTTCCCAGCTGCTGCTGCCTGTCACGTTGCCCACTCTTACGGTGGGCCAGCCTCTGCCGAGCCAGGCTGGAAAACACTGAGTGCAGGCCACAAAGACATTTCAGGACTATTGCTGCTCTGACCTCTCCAGCTCCCAAGAATCTCAGAACCACTGAGAATGCTTGGCTGCCCTTGCAGTCTGGAAAAGTGGAGGGAGCTTTCTCCATAGGTGGGCAAGCAAGATACAAGGGTGGCTGGTCTGGCAAGCTAGGGTCTGTGGTCTCTGAAGGCCATTGGAGGCAGAGGCCTTGGCCTGTGATTCCAGAGAGCTCGGTGAGCCAGAGGCTAGAGCTCAGGCTCAAGCAGGCCAAGAAGGAGTTAACCTCCAAGGAGAATGCGGGCTTCTCCCAGACTGGAGGTCTGTGCCCAGTTTTGCTGGTGCCAACTCCGGGAAGAAGTCCTGGGATCTGTAGTTTGTGCCACCACCCACCCCTGGCCTGCCTGTTTATCAACACGGTCTTGTAGACTACAGTTCCCAGAAACCTGCAGAGGCTAGGCTTTGGGGGAAGGGGTGGGGAAGGAGGCTCCGTGGCGGCCAGAGGGAGAGGGAGAGGGAGGAGGTGGGGAGAGAAAACCCAATTCACCCCCTTCGTTTTTAATTCTTTCTCCTGGTGTGTCTGCTCCACCGCCCGAGCTAATCCCCCAAATCCGGTCTCCTAAGCCGCAGCTGCTTCCCTTCGCAGTGATGAATGGCTCAGGGAGGGAAGGTGAATTCATATTTTAATTACTGAGACGCGGTGCTAAGGGAGCCGGGGAGGGGGCGGAGGGCTCAGCTTTGTTCTAGAGGCGTCGAGGGCACACCCTCCTTACTGGGTCACTTCTCTTTTGCCCTTTACCTGGGGTGGGGGGTGGCGGGGAGTTAAGGTGGGGGTTGCCTTGCTGAGAGTGCCTCTGCTCTCTGCCTTGGGAGATGAAGGGATGGGTCGTGGGGGGCGCAATATCCCTCTTCTTGTTTATCAGAGAATTGCTGGCATGCCCCAGCACTTTTAAATAGCTTCCTAGCCTTCCACCCCCGCTGCCGCCCACTCTGATGAAGGACATTGCCAAAATTCGAGACACCTAGGAGTTTGTGGTCTGCAAGCCTGGGGCCCTGGATTTCTCTTTATCTTACTTTCTGGCCTGCTCTGAGTCTCCTCTTTCTCTTGGTTCTTCCACATGTTCATGCTGTCTCTGACTCACTGCCCCATTTTTGCCAGAGGTGCAAGGGTTGGAGGACCCCAGGAGAGTATCTGGCACAGAGAGATGTGGGGGTCAGGCCAAGGGAAAGGATCAGCAGGGAGGCCGAGGAACCTCCTAGTGGTGGGGGAGGACGGATGCTCTATGGATTGGCATCTCTTCTGCTTGGCTCCCACAAAGCTGGCTGGGCAGGGCATCGTCTGTGCCCCCAGACCGTAAACCATCTTGGACCTGAGCTGGGAAAAAGCCAGAGAGGAGGATGGGGAAGAAGCCAGGGCCAACAGCTTGCAGTCAGATGCAGCCAACTGTGTGGTAGCAGGAGGTTTGTCCAGTGTCCACCCTGCCTCTCCATCCTATTCTGGGCTTCTGTTTTTCTGGGGGCTGTTTTTCCATTCCTTAGTCCCTCCTGGACTATGGGCATGGAAAAGGAGGGGGAGGATGGGAGGGGAGTTCCCATGATGAGCTCTGATGAGTGGGGAGTGGACCCAGGTGCTAGTCCAGACTCCTCCCCCTCAAATAGACGCAGCAAGGGGACCTGACTTCAGGGAGCCTCCAGCTGGTACTGGAGCCCTCTGCCAAGGGTGAAGGGGTAAAGTCAGGGAAGAGAGTCGACAGGACTCCTGCTCGAGCAAAGCAGAGAGGAGCAGAGACCACAGCCTGGCAGAGGGACTCCCCAGGTACCTGCTGCTGGGGACTCTGAGGGAGGAGTGGGGTTCACAGCGGGCAGGGATACGGAAATGGGTTGGAATTCTCTGCCCCATGTCCCCCCACTTCAGGGGCTGGCCCGGCAATCTGCATGCTGCAGACAGAGCCCAGGCAGCCTCCGGGGCATGGAGTTGTGCACCTTACAGTGAGGACCCTTTTAGAGACCCTGTTAGAGAAGAGGAAGGATAACCAGAGCACTTTAGAGCAAAGATCTGAGCAGAATAACCAGGCCCTGTTTATGATACTTTCTACTCTTAGATACAAGGACCCAGGAATCCCACTGAGGCAGCCAGCCCTCGAACACCTCTCGGGAGCCAGGCTACAGCCCCTAGCCCAGCTCCTGGCCAGCTTCATTAGCTCTCCTTTCCTCTGATGTGTAGGTTCTGGTTCCTGTGACCTCACTCCCCATCCTTCCCTACAGTGACAAGCTGAGCAAAAAAAGCCAGGATTTTCTTAAATTCCCCAAAGGACCCTGGGGAGGAACGGGTCATTTAAGGGGGTATATTCTGCTGTTTTTAAGAAAGAACAGTCATTGAAAAGGAAGTGGGGTGAAAAGGAAAGGGGATCGATGCACTCTGGGGCCAGAGACCCTGAGCTGCACCTTGACCTGTTTGTGGGGCTGCTACCTGCCTGGCTTGTTTTAGTTGGGAGTTCCTTCCCAGATTAGCCTTGTTGTGCCTGTCAATTTCTCCCCATGTATTTTTCAATAATCATGGGACTGCTTTGTTGATCATACCCTTGACTTATATCCCCAGCAAGAGAAGTGCACGTGTGACAATAACTGATTACACGGGAATCCACCTGCCCTCCCTCCCTCCTTCCGGATCAAGTTAGGATTCCAGCCCCTTAGGTTTGGGGTCTTAGTGTTAAATCTTGCCTAATCTCCTGGTACACTGAAATGAGGTAATGAAGGCCCAGAGAGATGTAGCCACTTGCTTAGGATGACACAGCATGTTAGCATCAGAGCCAGGAATAGAACCCAGGCCACCTAAGTCCCAGATTGGATCCCCGTCTCTCTCTAGGTTTGTCACAGGAGGGATCCAGAGATAGCTGCAGGGGATAGATCTAGAAATATAGTAGTTGTGTCTTGGCTCTATATATATCCTGGAGGTTGCTCTCTGCTAACTATATATACTCCACCAGAGTGGGTGTGTAAATGATGCTGGAAATCGGGTTATTAAATAACCAGCCTACCTACCCATGCTGACTCAAGCTGGGCCTCCTGCCCATCCAGCTGGCCAGTGGAAATGCATTGCACCTATTAATTACAGCTATTAGCTGTATTACCGGGACGCTGAGAGGCTGAGGGAGGGGAGAATCTTGACAGGACTTGGATCCACCGGGCACTGTGCTTGGTGTGGGCCTTGGCTCTGTCTGGAGAAACACGAAGGAAGTTTTTCCAAAAGGGCAAGGTTGTCCAGACCAGTGGAACTGTCCAGAGAGCCACCATCTGGGCCATGCCACATTCCTCAAAGGCAGTGAAACCACTTTGCACATGTGCCTTGCTGGGGTAACCCAGGACATCCTATGCAATCTCTATTGCTTGAGGGGCTGGAGAAGGGAGGCGCCTCATGCTTCCCTATTCCAAACCCCTTCCGCATAGCCCTGTGCCTCCCTCCTTCCCCGCAGCACTTGGGCTTCACTCACCTGCTTGCCCCCATGTTCTTCCTGGAGAGAGGAGTGATTCAGACCAGGCCCCGGCCTGACCTCCACGCAGGGCGCTTTCCTTCCTTTGTTCTCAGCTTCTCCGCTTGAGTGGCTTGAGTGCACTTCTGCTCCCTTTCCATAGGCCCAGGGGCAGAGGAAGGGCAGAGAGGTGAACTGGAAAAATCTGCAGGTGGTTAAGGCTAGGGAAACCTAAATGAGCCTTTGGAGAAAGGGATACTCTTGCAGACTGAAGCTGAGCTCCTGAAGCTCCCTCTCTTCCCCAGCCAGACTGCAACAGATACCAGAGCGGCCCCTGGCTCCTGCTGAGGGCCGGGTCAGCCAGAGGTGGGGGACAGCGTGTCCAGCTGGGGCAGATCCAGCCTCAGCCTCTACCTCAGACTTATGTGCCAGGGAAGAAACCATGTCTTTACCCTTTTGTATCTACCTCTCAACCCTTTGCCCAGCATAGGTGCTAAATAAAAGAGCCTGTTGGCTAAAAGAACCCTCTTTGCTGTCTCTTCTCTGCATGGTGAGGATGGGATTTGCATTGCCCTGAGCAGTCAAAGGAAGGGTATAATTGCTCCCTATAGGCTTTCCTAGGGTGTCAGACAACTTGGGGTTGTTAAGGAAGGGAGGAATCTGACTCGGTCCCAGGTGTCAAAGTAAAGCTACACTGGATGAAGGGGTCCGCATTTGGATGGAGGAGGGCCTGTCGTGTGTGCAACCTGCAGAAGCGAGTGGAAGCCCCCAGCTAGAACCTGGTGTAAGGTGGCACAAGCCGGAGGCTATTTTAAGCCAGCTTGCTTCCTGTTCCCCAACCACAGGTATATGGTGATGAGGTGGGGCAGAGCGGGTGGCCCCCTCTCCCTCCCCTGCCTTTCCCTGCAGATCTCTGGTGAGTGTTCCCCCAGCCTGGCGTAGGGCATGCCCCAGTTCACTTTCGCCTGCTTCTGTGGTCTCCACGGCTTCTGCAAAATGAAGAGGAAGAAGGAGGAAGTTCACAGAGAGCGGGAGACGGCGGTGTGATCAGAACCAGGGCCCCTCCATCAAGCCCCCAGCAGGTCCCAGGCCTGATGGTGCCTGCTTCTGGCTGGGGCTTGGAGCAGGAAGCCGTGTGTGTATCTTAAGTCTTGATTTAGCCAGTGCTCTTCTCAGCCTGACTCTCACCCGAGGGCATCAGCCTCCTGTGTGCCTCTCATCCTCCTCATGCCCACACCCATTAGCTTCCAATTCTCAGACCTCCTTGGAGAGAGGCCCCAGCCACACAAGGGGGAACCCCAGGACCTGCCGCATGCCTTCCAGAGACTGAGAAGCCCCAGGGAGGCCAAGGAGTGAAACTTCTTTCCTGCCCTGAGAGCTTCGGGGGACTCTTCTCAGGGTAACCGCATGAGGCATGTGCCGCCTTGGGCTAGGAGAGCTGTTGCTAAATGGGAAACTGGCTGCTCTAGCAGAGAACTTCCAGCAGCCCTGACCCTGGAGAAGGCCTCCAGGGCGGAAGTGTGAGACTCTCCTGGGATTCCAGGACCTGGGGCAAGAATCCTTTTCCAGCCCCCTGCCAGCATCCTCCTGGGCCAGGTGGGGCCAGGCCTGAGGTGGCCAGCCCAGTGAGGAGGAAGGCAGAGGTGGCCAGTGGCTCCGTGGCTCCCTCTGTTCTTGCTCTCCAGAAAGCAGTGTTTCCTCCAGCCCCGGCCCTGACCCACCCGTGTTCATGATGCCTGTGCCTCCTTGCCAGCATCACAGATGTGGGGAGGCCTGTTCCCCAGGCCCTGACTCCCCTCCTCAGGGACTGTCTTGCCGTGGCCAGACTGAGGGACCCCTTTCCTGGACTGAGCCGTGCCCTCCCTTGATTCTCCTGTCTCCCCTGCCTTTTTCTTCTCTCCTCAGAAGCCATAGAGGGGACTGCGTTCATATGTGGTGCCTTCAGTGGAAACTCTTAGGGTGGGGGGACCTCTAGGACCTTCCTCGACTTTTTCCCTCATCCCCCACCCCCGCCAACCTTCCAGCTTCAGCCTCTGCCCTTACCCCCAGCCCATTTCCAGGAGGTAGGAAGCAAAAGAAAAAAGCATTTCCTTCCCTCTTTCCTTCTTCCTTCCTTCCTCTCTCCCTTCATTTTGGTATAACTTAGCCTTTTGTCTTTAATCCTGGAGTTCTCCGGGGCTAGAAGACAGGCAGAGACGAATGCCAGCAGCAGAGATGCTTCAGGCAGATTCTGTAAGCCTGTTCTCCCTCATCAGGGAGCAGCTCAGCCAAGGAGCAAAGTCAGACCCCCTCTAGCTCCCCAGGGACAGAATAGCCCTTCTGACAGGTAAACAGGTGACCTGGGTAGAGAGGGCAAGGCCCCAAGATAGGAGAGTCAGGGCTCCCCTTTCCTTGGAATGTGGGCCTCTCTGGGCAACTAGGGAGGGCAAAAGTCTTCCTCGGCTGGTTCGCCCAAAACCTGGGAGAAGCAAGGGCACATTCTATGCTGGCAGCCTCTGCCTGCCCAGCTCATGCCCACACTCAGGGGCCTTTCCTGGGCTTTGGGCAGATTGGGTGGGATTCAGGTTGTCTTTATGAGGCTTGAGCACAGCTTGAGTTCCTCCTCCCATCCTCCAACCCCTTCCTTTGCCCCTACCTCCTAGCCCCCACCTTCTACAATCTGTTATTTCCTTTTATATCCAAAGAATTATAAACAGAAGTCCTTCCCTCAAGGGAACAGCAAGATTCAGCAATAAAGGCCAGTGGGGTCACAAAGGACAGAAGAAAAACTCCCTGGTTCTTTGTCCTCTTGGATAGTAGAGGCCTTGGGTGAGGCAAAGAGATGGGCAGAAAAAGTTACCTTGATACAGAGGCCAGAGAGCCTCCTGGAGGGCATGTGTTTCCCTAGCGGTCACCTGCGAGGCTGCAATCCTAGAAAAGTCACTTCTGTGGCAGAGGATGAAATTGTATCCCCGGAGACTCAGAGATATTGGGTGTTATGTCCTGACCACACAGGCTCACCAGGAGGAAAGGTTAGGAAAGTGGAGAAAGTACGTCCTGGGGAGCGGGTGGCCGAGGAGAGCTTTCCCCTTGTGCGCCTCTCAGGCCTTGGCAGGGATTGCAGCTGCAGGGGTTTGGCAGTGAGCCCATCCAGAGAGCTTCCTCCCCCGGGAGAACTCCCTTGGCTCCAGAGGGATACTAGATATCTTGAGCCCTGGCTTTGGGAACATGGGTGGGGTCCCAAGGTCAAAGTGTTCTGAGTGGAGGTCCAGTTGTCCTCTGCCTCCAAGCCGGCAGCCCCTTCTTCACCCAGGGCTGAGGTTGGGGCCAGCACTGCAGCTGGAATTGTCTGAGCAGGAGGTAGCAGCTTCTAGCCAGGCACACCCCAACCCCACATTCTATTGTCCCTCAGTTTCCTTCTCAGGAAAATGGGGACTTTGCTCCTTTTAGCATCTCAGGAAGCAGTCTGGACACCTGTGCCCTCCTCTAGGCCCTTGGATGAGCCCAGGGAATAGGGAAAGGCCAAAGCAGCCCCAGCATTCGCAGACCCTGCGCCCTGGGCCTCTGACTTCGGGCCAGGCTTCTGCTCCTTCTAGGGTTGGCCTGGCTGCCCTGCCTTCCCATCCTCTCTCCATGGTTCTCTCCCAGAGACTCCACCTTGAGGTGGGGGCCCTGAGCTCTTGGGGTGAGGGAGGGGCACATGGGTAGATGATTCTGTGGAGGAGATCAGGCCTCTTGTTCTTGCTGCGTGGCACTGATTCCTCCTTGCAGATGGGTGAGGGGGCCAGTTTTCCCCATCTGTAAAGCGAGGACTTCCCATGGCCATTTTCCCTCTTGGGCTTCAGGCTGCTGAATGGAAGATCAAGAAGTGTGAAGGGTGCTTGGGGTCCTTGTGACTTGAGTGTTGCCTAGGACCCTGGCCCACAGGACCCAAGGGGCTTCTTGTCTCAGGTTGAAACCTTTTTATCAGAATGTCATTTCCTTCTCTGCTCCCAGGGAAGGGCTTTTTGCATGTAGCATATGGGTTCATAGAAATATATAGGGAGATTGTTATTTTTAGGAAAAAAAAAGAGCAATAATTAACTAACTGAAATACACATGAAGTGTTAGAGTGGGATGCAAGGAGCACTGAGCTGGGAGCCAGGTCTCCTGGCTTCTAGCCCTGCTTGGAAACTAATGACCTATGTGACCTTAGACTAGTCATGTCTTATTTCTGAGACTCAGGTTCCTCAACTATAAATAGGGGATTACATAAATTTCCTCTTAAGTCTCCTTTGGAGTCCAGGGCTCTGTGAGTCTGGGAAGTTGAGCCTCAGTGGGGCATAGGGTTGTGGAACCAGAGGGTCGCAGGTTTCCTCTGCCCTCACAGATGCACTCCGTGCAGACAACAGACATATCTGGAGGGTGGATGGAAGTGGTATGGTGGCTCTGAGAAGTGAGAGGGGGAGTGAGAGGGAAAGGCAAGTCACCCAGAGCTTCTGCTAGAATCTTCCCCTAGCCAGGGCCCAGGACTCCTTGCAGTTCTGCCTCTCTTCCCTCCTACAGCCAGGCCCAAGGGGAGTAAGTCAGTTGGCCTAGACTCTGACTCCAGGTCCTGTCTAGGCCATCACAGGCGCCACTCTTATGTACGTTCTCACTTTCTCTCTGTCACATACACACAGCATCACCACCACCACCACCACAACCACCTGCAGATAGATGCTCAAGTGATTCTAGAAGAGATCTCAAGGACTGGCGCTCTGCTCCAGTTATGTAACCCATGGGCTTCCCTTTGCACAGCTCCTCATGTGCTCATCTCCATGCTGATCAAACCACCCCACCTCATTCCTTGCCTTCTGCAAGGGGAAGTGCCTCAGGCTGGAGTTTGTCCTGTCTACAGACTGAATATGCATTTTGCCCAGTGGCTGGAGATGTGCTGGTGGTGGAATGTGCTGGTGATTGTTTCTGGATGGAGAGCCACAGCCCCCCAGTGTTCTGCCATGACTGACTCCTGACCTTGGCAAATTGCCTCCTCTCTCCCAGCCTCCTCCATAACAGGTGGCGATGAGTCCCATTTCCTCCCTACCTCACAGGAAGGCACGCATTATAAAGGGCACACTTATCAGATGTGCCCAGATGTGGCTGGAACTTTTGGAGACAGATACTTGGTTCACAACTGCAAAGGTGGGCTTTCACCAGAGAAGAAAATCTCTGGGCTGCTGAGTTCAGTGGGCTCCTTGCAGGCTGGTCCAGGAAGTCTGGTGTTCCTCCTGAAGGTGGCTGCTATGTCCAGCAGGTGATCAAGCTGACAGTACCACAAGAACCAAGAAACAGAATCTGTTCCCAAGGAATGAATGTTCTATCTCTCTGACCCAAAAGCAAGAGCAAGAGAGAGCTGTCACCATCATCACCCTGCTCCCAACACAAACACAGCCCCCCAAGTCCATATTGCTGACAAGGGTATCTGCCTTGTCAGGGTGAATCCTCTGGACCCCAGGCCATCCCTGGAGTGGTCAGTGCCCACTGTGCCGGGGTTATTGTGGCCAGTCCGCCTGGGTTCGCTTCTCTAAATTTCCATGGGATAGGAACTATAGATCATGAAGAAGAAACAGGAACCTTGACTCTTCACGGAGGAGCCCAGGAGGTCAGAACCATCCACCAGGAGGGTGAGCGGTAGCTGCCCAGGGCATCCCTGGAGGAAGTCGTCATACTGAGGAAGAAATTGCCAAAGCCAAGAGCTCCCAGACCTGGGCAGCTCAGGAGCTGACAGAAACCACCCCCCAGGTCTGGAGTTCAAGGGTTTTCCTCGTGGGCTGCTGGTCTGTCTCTTTCCCTTCTGGGGCAGCCGTCTCTCCTCCTTCAGCTCATTCCCGTGTTCCATCTGAGGGGCGGGAGGAAGGCAGGAGGGGGAGATGGCAGGACCCAGACAGATCCTCAGGACTCTCCCAGCCTCTGTTGCCATGGCAACACTGCTATTTTTATCCCGTTGTTCATGATGCTCAAAGCTCTAACTTTCTCTGTTCCAGAGAGGCCAGGCTGGTTTCTGCCCTCATCCTTTAACACAGCATCTTCTCCCAGAGGCCTGAGGATGGGAAAAAGTGATGGAGAAAAGGGGAACCCCTAAGGTCACCCCTCAGCCAGGGGGAACTGTTTAACAGGGGTTTGTCTCTGCCCTTTTGAGCCTTTGGTTTTCTACCTGGCTCAGGCACCCAGGTTTATGTTTTCTAGATCAAAACTCTGCATGGTCTCCCTGAGAGACTGGAAAAGAGCTGCCAATCAGGATGGATTTTTTCCTACACAGGTATGACACTGCAGCCACTTCCCTTCTTGGGAAAATTAAACTTCATTCTGAAGAATGTCCTGTTGGTGGTATAAGCCAACCCCTGCCCTCCTAAAAGGGGATAGATAATTAAATTTGGTTAATTAGCAATCAGATTCACTGGGGAATTGAAACCAGTACTTCCCTTTCTTCTGTCCCTCCACCAAAGAACCGGAACAAATGGCTTCATGTCTTTGTCCAGTCTTTCTGCCTAAAGCAAAATAGCATATATTCTCCAGGCTGAAAAGTAGATTCCTCCTCACCCCTACTCAAGATGGCCACATTTCAATCCAGGCTCTTGAAGACAGGGTCTAATGAAAGGATTTCTGTTCTTTCTCTGTCTGTTCCCTCTGGCCCAGCTTCTAGTCCTCTCCTTATGTCCCCACCTCCATGGCAGTGGCAAGAGACCCCTGAGAGTCAATGGTGCTAACGTTCCCCACCTATATACCCCTATGTAGTTTATCGAGATTTGAACCCAGCACCTGGGTGGCTGTGTTGGGCGGATACATTTCACGTCCTCAAGACCACAACCCTGGCGACAGGTCTGGATTAATTCTGTAAAGTAGCAATCTATATCATGCTAAACTCCTGCACTGAGGTTCTTCCTCGGCTGAACTGACTCGTGGATGGTTAAGTTTCCTGGGGTGGCTGGAACCCATTTACTAAGCCTCTAATTGGTTTCATTTTGGCTCAAGTTGCATGGTTTCCCGAATCTATGCACCTGGAGTAAGCACTTTTCTGGTTGCCACTGAAAAGCATGCCGGCAAACGCTGCTCTGTTAATTGCTGTAATAAACAGACTTTATTATATCCCTTTGCAGTAAATGGATTATGTTGTCAGG